AAAAGAGAAAGAATAAAAAAGCAGGTTACTGCAGCGGACTCTACCCTCACCAAGTTATCTTGGATTTAACAAGTTTCCAACTGAAAGCAATTCCCTCCAATACCAACTGGGGACCCTGAGACCAGAGAGGGGCTGGGCCTTGCCCAGGTTCACACAACACTAAGCAAGCCAGGCTGGGTCCCAACTCCCCTCCTCCCACTCAACCTGGGTACTTCTCGGGGGTTTCCCGATCCAAAGGAGGCCAGGAGCCGGGGTTGGGGATGGGGAGCGGAGACAGCGGTGAGGAGCGGCGGTGTGGCGGGCAGGGGGTGCGCAGACAGGGCGGAGAAGGTGCTGGTAACGGGGGCTGCGGAGCGGAAGGGTGCGGGCTGGGGAACCTCAGAGGGTGCGGGGAGGGAATAAGGGGCGTAGATGGTGCAGGGTAACGGAGGCGCGCAGTGAAGGCGGGTGACAGGGGCGCAGAGAGGTGCACAGTGAGACGAAGGAGGGAGAGGGGACGGCGAGGGCGACGGGAGATGGGGCGGGAGAGGGCGAAGGTGAGGGGGATAAGGGCGGGGACGGGGCGGGGACAGAGGCGGGTCGGGATGGTAGGGAGGGGCGGCCCGCGCGATCCCCGCCCCACCGCCCGGCGCTTGCGCACCTCCGCCCGAGCTCGCGGGCCTTGCGGCTGCGTTTTCAATCTGCTTCCTTGTGAGTCAGGTGGGTCCTGGGCCCAGGAACCGGCCCGGAGCCGTGGACGCCCTACAGCTGAGAAGGGGACCCAAGGGGTCGGCCGCGGCCAAGGCCCCTAGGACCGCCGCCCCAGCTCACGCTGCCGACGGCAGCTATAGACATTCTGCGTCAGGTCCGGGCTCCTGGACTTCGCCTTTCCCGAGCCCTGGAGGTGGGGAGAAAAGGTGAGCAGTTCGTGCCTGCAGCGCAGAGCCCCAAACCCGCGGTTTTAGAAATCGAAAAAGCCCTGCCGGGCGCGGTGGCTCACGCCTTTACCGTAATCCCAGCACTTTGGGAGGCCGGGGGGCGGGGTGGGGCGGGGGAGGATCACGAGTTCGGGAGTTCGAGACCAGCCTGGCTAACATAGTTGAAACCCCGTCTCCACTAAAAATACAAAAATTAGCCAGGTGTGGTGGCGCGCGCCTGTAGTCCCAGCTACTCTGGAGGCTAAGGAAGGAGAATCGCTTGAATCCGGGAGGCGGAAGTTGCAGTGAGCCGAGATCGCACCACTGTACACCTGGGTGACAGAGTGAGACTCTGTCTCAAAAAAAAAAAAAAAGAAAAAAAGCCGGCCGGGTATAGTGGCTCACGCCTGTAATCCTAACACTTTGGGAGGCTGAGGTCGGGAGTTCGAGACCAGCCTGGCCAACATGGAGAAACCCCGTCTCTACTAAAAATACAAAAAAAAAAGGAGCCGGGGATGGTGGCGCATGCCTGTAATCCCAGCTACTTGGGAGGCTGAGGCAGGAGAATCGCTTGAACCTGGGAGGCGGAGGTTGCAGTGAGCCGAGATCGCGCCATTGCACTTCAGCCTGGGCAACAAGAACGAAACTCCGCCTCAAAAAAAAAAAAAAAAAAAAAAAAAAGCCGTGGGTCAGGAGCCAGAGCCCTCTGCTCTAGTCTTAGCTGTGCCAATGTGACTCCCTGTGTGATTTGGGGGTAAATTACTGCCCCTCACTGGGTCTCTGTCTACCCACCTGCAAAATGAGAGGATCTTTGGATGAGTCTCCTTAATTCATTTCCTGGACAAACTTCCTCCAAGGCTCCCCCAGATTTACCAGTGACGCCCTTCCCTAAGTATCAACTTAGCCGTACTTTGAACTCTGGCCCCTCAGGTTTCAAGGGGACGGCCTTGTCTGGGATCAGCTCTGTCTGGGGAAAGAAGCTGCACCAGCCTCTGGATAGCAGGCTGAGTCACTTGTTTCTTGTGCCTTGAGTCAGTTCTCTCATCAGCTCTCCTCCTAGGCCAGTGTTATTACCTCCAGTAAAGATGGAAAAGTTGGGGTTCAGAGAGGGCTAGAGACAGACAGCCTGCTGTGTCCTGTCTTTTCTCCTGTGCTGTACAGGTTCACCAATTTTTAAAATCCAAATATATCTCATGGTACAGTGGAAGAACTGGCCAGAGAGTCTGGAAGTTTGGGTTCTGGTCCTGGCTGTGCCACTGACTCACTGTGACCTTGGGTAAGTACCTGCCCCTTTCTGGCTCAGTCTACGCTTCCACCTTACCTGCTATTTTTCATTCTAGGATCTTGTGCTGTGAAGACATTTCCCAAGTGCTTCATGTTAGCCAGCAAATCTGACCCACAAGGCCTGGAAAGAGGTGATTGTTAGGTTGCGCAGAGGTGGTCTTATCCAGCTCAGCTTCCCCTGGGACCCACCGTGGGACCTGAGGCAGAACTGGGGTGGACTTGGCCTCCTCCATGGCACACCGGCTGCAGATACGACTGCTGACGTGGGATGTGAAGGACACGCTGCTCAGGCTCCGCCACCCCTTAGGGGAGGCCTATGCCACCAAGGCCCGGGCCCATGGGCTGGAGGTGGAGCCCTCAGCCCTGGAACAAGGCTTCAGGCAGGCATACAGGGCTCAGAGCCACAGCTTCCCCAACTACGGCCTGAGCCACGGCCTAACCTCCCGCCAGTGGTGGCTGGATGTGGTCCTGCAGACCTTCCACCTGGCGGGTGTCCAGGATGCTCAGGCTGTAGCCCCCATCGCTGAACAGCTTTATAAAGACTTCAGCCACCCCTGCACCTGGCAGGTGTTGGATGGGGCTGAGGACACCCTGAGGGAGTGCCGCACACGGGGTCTGAGACTGGCAGTGATCTCCAACTTTGACCGACGGCTAGAGGGCATCCTGGGGGGCCTTGGCCTGCGTGAACACTTCGACTTTGTGCTGACCTCCGAGGCTGCTGGCTGGCCCAAGCCGGACCCCCGCATTTTCCAGGAGGCCTTGCGGCTTGCTCATATGGAACCAGTAGTGGCAGCCCATGTTGGGGATAATTACCTCTGCGATTACCAGGGGCCTCGGGCTGTGGGCATGCACAGCTTCCTGGTGGTTGGCCCACAGGCACTGGACCCCGTGGTCAGGGATTCTGTACCTAAAGAACACATCCTCCCCTCTCTGGCCCATCTCCTGCCTGCCCTTGACTGCCTAGAGGGCTCAACTCCAGGGCTTTGAGGCCAGTGAGGGAAGTGGCTGGGCCCTAGGCCATGGAGAAAACCTTAAACAAACCCTGGAGACAGGGAGCCCCTTCTTTCTCCACAGCTCTGGACCTTTCCCCCTCTCCCTGCGGCCTTTGTCACCTACTGTGATAATAAAGCAGTGAGTGCTGAGCTCTCACCCTTCCCCCACTAACCAGCTCCTAGCCTCTGCCCTCCCTCATTCTC